GAATTTCATGTGTCTCTAGGATGAGAGGTTAGAAGCCCTCCAACGATGTAGAGAGGTAGTGAGTCCTGTTTATGTAAGGGATAAAGGGACAGATGGAGTCATTTTCAGCCCGTCTGTGCTTGAAGTGGAGAAACAAACCCACCCTCGGAGGCACAGAGTTCCACCTACTCTGTGCCCCACCCCAGGGTTTAGGCTTGAGGAAGAGGAGGGGCTGGAATTAAACCATCAAGAAGAAAACATTTGCAGACTAATATTTACTATTTTGTGGGGGAGACCTCACTTCCCAGCCAGCTCCTTGAGATGGCTTCAGAAACCCCTACTTGCCCCACTCCAGAGATATAAATTCATTCCCTTCTGCAGACGCTGCTCCGGGATTGAGGGAAGGATGGAGTAGGAGGGGAAGAAGGCAAAAGGGTGGGAGAGGCTTCTAGTGTGGGAGAGGCTTCTAGTCGTTCTGGCTCCTGCTCCAGCTCGGGTTGGGTATGGCCATAGATCTGAACGTATGCAGAAAAAGCTAGGAGTGCTCAGGGATGGTCTGGGGCTCAAGGACCCGGGAAGGTGGTTGGGAATAGCTAACCAATTCACTTCAGGTGGGGAAATACTCGGCCAGACACGTGACCCAGGCGGCCATTTTCTCACACCCTGCTGTCGCCATCTTCCAGGCAGACAAAGACACCATCCCCCACCCTTGTCTGATTCGGGCGTGGTGACTGCCTGGTTATTGAGATTTGGGAGCACGCATATTTAACCCCAGACAGATGCCCGCAGACAAAATTTTGGCTTGCAAGTAAGGTATATGGCCGCACCAGTCGACCCGCCGCTTCTTCCCGGTCATTTCCCCGTCCTCCTTCTCCCTCCTCCGCTATTTCCTTAACTACGGGGCAGGCAGGAGGCGGGGCCAGCGTGGTCGCGAAGAAGGGACGGGCGGGCGTGAGCTGTCAGTCAGAAGCTCCGCCCCCCCCCCCCCCCCCCCGCGGAGACCGCACGGTGGGCGGAGTCGGGCGCCGCCGGCCTGGGATCCGGAAGTCGGAGCCTAGCTGCGCGAGAGTTTCTGCTCGCTCAACCGAGTTGTCGTGTTGCCCTCGCTTCTCAGATCCCCGCCGGAAGTGTAAGTAAGAAACTTCTCTCCTCTTTTCTCACAATGTGCGCTCACCTAGACGGCCGGGCAGTTAGGATCGTCTATTGGATGTGAAACCAGAGATGCCCGCCAACCTGGAATAGAGAGGTAAACAGCAGGATCCCTTCCAGGGTAGAAGGTCTTCAAATTGCTTCTTCTCCCATTCTGACAGGAAGAGAGCAAGCAGATTTGAACCTATCTGCTTTCAAGCTGGTCATCATGATGAAACTTAGACACAGTGAGTTTCCTTTACCACCCCTCCCAATCCTGCGGCTCTTTTCTTTCTTTTTTTTCTTTTGTAGAAAATAAAAAGCCAGGTGAAGGTTCCAAGGGCCACAAGAAGATAAGTTGGCCCTACCCTCAGGTAAGGTATGCCTGTTGTTGAGGGTAAGGTCACCTCTGTTTTTTTTCTCTTATGTGGTGGCCAGCCTGCAAAGCAAAATGGGAAGAAAGCAACCTCCAAAGTGCCCTCTGCACCTCATTTTGTTCACCCCAATGATCATGCCAATCGAGAGGCTGAATTAAAGAAGAAGTGGGTAAGCTTTTTGCCTTGGTGGGGAGAGAGAGGAGCTCCAGTACCAGTGTGTGTTCACTTGTTAGGTTGAGGAGATGAGGGAGAAGCAGCAAGCCGCCCGGGAGCAAGAAAGACAAAAACGCAGGACCATTGAGAGCTACTGTCAGGATGTCCTAAGACGCCAGGAGGAGTTTGAGCATAAGGTAAGAGTGCAGCCCTTGCCCCTGGGTAGGTTCCTGGACCATTCTCTTTTTTTTTCTCCTTTAGGAGGAAGTTTTGCAGGAATTAAATATGTTTCCTCAGCTGGATGACGAGGCCACGAGGAAGGCTTATTACAAGGAGTTCCGTAAGGTACAGGGTTCCATTTCTTCAGGCTTTTGCGGCTGCCCTCATCTCCTGGTCCTCTGCCCTGCAGGTGGTGGAATACTCTGATGTGATTCTGGAAGTCCTGGATGCCAGAGACCCATTAGGCTGCCGCTGCTTCCAAATGGAGGAGGCTGTCCTGCGAGCACAAGGCAACAAGAAGCTGGTCCTGGTCTTGAACAAGATTGGTGGGTGTTAGGCAGGATTGGGTGTGACAGGGACCAGCCCCATCTGTTCCTATATTTACCCCAGACCTGGTCCCCAAGGAGGTTGTGGAGAAATGGCTGGATTACCTTCGGAATGAGTTGCCAACCGTGGCTTTCAAGGCCAGTACCCAGCATCAGGTCAAAAACCTGGTAAGCCTGGGGCTAGGGTCATCTAGCCGCTTTCTCTTCTGTGATATTCAATTTTTTTTTCCAGAATCGTTGCAGTGTGCCAGTAGATCAGGCCTCTGAGTCACTGCTGAAAAGCAAAGCCTGCTTTGGAGCTGAAAACCTCATGAGGGTTCTGGGGAACTATTGCCGCCTTGGTGAAGTGCGCACCCACATTCGTGTGGGTGTTGTGGGTAAGACCTGCTGTGTGGTCATGGGGCTCAGGTCTGCCCTGAGCCATCTGCTGCTATTTTGTAGGTCTTCCCAATGTTGGGAAGAGCAGCCTGATCAATAGCCTGAAGCGCAGCCGCGCATGCAGCGTGGGAGCTGTTCCTGGAATTACCAAGTAAGCACCTGCCTGCTCCTCCACTCCACAATGTACATCTGGGCTTTCTTCTTCCCCGCCCCAGATTCATGCAGGAGGTCTACCTGGACAAGTTCATCCGGCTCTTGGATGCTCCAGGCATTGTCCCAGGGCCCAACTCAGAGGTGGGCACCATCCTGCGTAACTGCGTCCACGTGCAGAAGCTGGCAGACCCTGTGACCCCAGTGGAGACCATCCTGCAGCGCTGCAACCTGGAGGAGGTCCGCAGCAGAGCCCTGGCTGATGCCCTGCCCTCATGACTTCTCTCCTTCCTCCCTTCACCAGATTTCCAACTATTATGGCGTCTCTGGGTTCCAGACCACTGAGCACTTTCTGACGGCAGTGGCCCACCGTTTGGGGAAGAAGAAGAAGGGAGGCTTATATAGTCAGGAACAGGCGGCCAAAGCTGTCCTAGCTGACTGGGTGAGGTGAGGAGGGGGTTAGGGGTAAGGGTGAGGCCGCACCACTCATCTCCCCTATCTCCCAATGCAGCGGGAAGATCAGCTTCTATATACCACCACCAGCCACTCACACTCTGCCCACCCATCTCAGTGCTGAGATCGTTAAGGAAATGACCGAGGTCTTTGACATCGAGGATACTGAGCAGGCCAATGAAGACACCATGGAATGTAAGTGTGGGCAGGGTGGGTGCACTTGGTCTGGGCCCTGACAGTGGTGTTGGTTGTGTTAAAGGCTTGGCCACCGGAGAATCTGATGAGCTGTTGGGTGACACGGACCCACTTGAAATGGAGATCAAGTTGCTCCATTCTCCGATGACGAAAATAGCAGATGCCATTGAAAATAAAACCACCGTGTATAAGGTACCTGTCATCTTTGTTCATGGCAACCCTCTACCTCATCGTTATGTTTTCTGTCTCTTCCTAGATTGGAGATCTCACTGGGTATTGCACCAATCCGAACCGTCATCAGATGGGGTGGGCTAAACGCAATGTGGACCACCGCCCTAAGAGCAACAGTATGGTGGATGTCTGCTCAGTGGACCGCCGCTCAGTGCTGCAGAGGATCATGGAGACGGACCCCCTGCAACAGGGCCAGGCTCTGGCATCTGCCCTGAAAAATAAGAAGAAGATGCAGAAACGTGCAGGTGGGAGCCCCAGACCAACCCTGTGCTCTGAACCAAAAGATTGCCTGTATTTCTCCATTTGCAGATAAAATCGCCAGCAAGCTGTCTGATTCCATGATGTCTGCTCTCGACCTCTCTGGCAATGCTGATGATGGTGTTGGTGACTAATCGACTGATCTCACTTCCCTTCCGCTCCAAGCACCAGTTCCGGTGGTACGGGGGAATACCAGTGAAATAGTTTGGTTCTCCCTGAAGCATCTGCATATTGAAAGAACGCTTTCCCCACTGTGTGTCTTCTCCCCCTCCTCCAGTAAAAACAGTCCCGGCTAGGTGCTGTGGCTCACGTCTGTAATCCCAGCACTTTGGGAGGCCGAGGTGGGCAGATCACCTGAGGTCAGGAGTTCGAGACCAGCCTGGCCAACATGGTGAAACCCCGTCTCTACTAAAAATACAAAAAAATTTAGCCGTGCTTAGTGGCACCTATAATCCCAGCTACTTGGGAGGCTGAGGCAGGAGAATCGCCTGAACCTGGGAGACTAAGGCAGGAGAATCGCCTGAACCTGGGAGGCAGAGGTTGCAGTGAGCCCAGACGGCACCATTGCACTCTAGCCTGGGCAACAACACGAAACTCCGTCCCAAAAAAAAAAAAAAAAAAAAAATCCCAAGGGGCTGCAGCTGCCAAACCCAATACCCTCTATTTAACCCCTACTCTGTTTTACAAGAGAAATAAAAGAAGTATCAGCAGAGCTCAGGTGCTAACACCTGTTGAGGGCTGACCTACAAAACTCTGCCTACAAAACTCTCTTAGACAGGTGAATATGCCACTAGAAGTTAGGTTGCTGGTAGACCTGGGGGTCCCTGCGGGAGGGTGATGGTTTCTTTACCACCCCACAGGAGATTTCAGTGGCAAGGCATGCCTGCAGTGGGCTTTGGGCCATGCATCTTCCAAGTCCATAGGTCTTCACCTGGGTGGCAGTGAGAAAAAGTAGAAAGTAATGAGCCTCCTGTGTCTCTGGAAGGTTCTAGGGATAGGGTAGAGGGAAGAAGAGAACAAACAAGCCTGGCTTGTGCTGAAGTGTGGTAGGCACTACCCTGTTTGCGTGAAGAGAAAACAAAGCACCTGTTAGTAGGGAGGCTTTAGGGGGAAGCCCCGTCTTGGGGGCATTTCTGGGCAGATTGTGAATTGGAGGAATCTCTTTAACTGAAGTACTCTGGCTGGACCCTGCCCTTGTGTGACCATGTCTCCTATTGCACCAGCATTTGAATTCCATGGCTCAAGAGGGTTCTGGTACCATTTATTCACAGACTGTATCCTCGAGAGAGCTGCTATATATGGGAGTGTACCAGCCAACTCCTTTTCCAGTGTCTGTAAGTCACCTCATTAAAGTATAATTAGCTGTCTCCTCTGGGAGATCCTACCCCATCAGACAAGGGCAGTGAGCCCAAGCAGTGCCAGAGGCCCTCAGAAAGGGATTAGGGTAGATGATTGCAACTGAAACACAATCTTCTTTCTTTGCCAGGGTATTTTGGGGGTTTTGCCCCAAAATATACCCTGGGCATAGCATTACTGCAGTCTTGGATGTCTACCCCAAACTTCCACACCATCCTTCGACCCACAGCTGCACCTTTATTTATTTATTTTGCTCTGTTGCCCAGGCTGGAGTGCAATGGCGTGATCTCGGCTCACTGCAACCTCTGCCTCCCGGGTTCAAGTGATCCTCCTGCCTTAGCCTCCCAAGTAGCTGGGATTACAGGCACCTGCCACCACGCCTGGCTAGTTTTTGTATTTTTAGTAGAGACGATGTTTCACCATGTTGACCAGGCTGGTCTCGAACTCTTGACCTCAAGTGATCCACTCGCTTCGGCCTCCCAAAGTGCTGGGATTATAGGCGTGAGCCACTGTGCCCAGCCTCACAGCTGCATCTTAACCTTACCTTTGCCTCTGCCTCTCAAGCTGGTACCTCCTAATTTACATCCTAAGAGTGGAACCATGTGACAAGGACTGGAGTGCCATTGGCTGTGGACTGTTCAGGCAGGGAAGTACAAGACCACTCTTGTATTCAGGGGCAACCAAAGGAGAGAATTACGTACTTGTTGAGTACAAACTGCACCAAGCCCTGGAGACCCATTACCACCGTTAACCCTCAATACAGCTCTGCTAGTAAGGGATTCGTCTCCCCAAATGAAAAAAAAAAGTAATCTCAGAATGTTGGCCGAGCATGGTGGCTCACACCTGTAATCCCAGTTATGCAGGAGGCTGAGGCAGGAGAATCACTTGATCTCAGGAGGCGGAGGTTGCAGTGAGTCGACATCACACCACTGCACTCCAGCCTGGGGGACAGAGTGAGACTTCGTCTCGGAAAAAAAAAAAAAAAGTTGACAGGATGGCCAGACCCAAGTGGGCGTATTAAGTGGTGGTGCTAGGATTGGAACCCAAGCGTGATTAAAACCCTATGCAGGCCCTTTCCTCTATATTGTACTGCCTCCTTAACAAAGGAAGATTGATTAAGCCCCTACTTTGTGCCAGTCTCTGTTATCAAGTCCGTTAAATGCATTTAACGTTAAATTTTTTCTTTTTTGGTTTAAAAAACTCTAGTTTCTTAAACTACTAGTTTTTAGTGTCTTGCTAAAACTATGTGCTCTTGAATAGGCTACAACTTATTTCACACTATCTCATTGAACTCTCCTGGTATGTGATAGTGTTATAATGAAAAATTGCATACCAGGACAGCTAAGTCTATTTTGCAACCATACAGCGTTTCATAATTTAGCATTTAAAATACAGACAGTCCCCGACTTTTGGTGGTTTGATGTGGGATTTTTGGTGGAAAAGCAGTATACATTCAGAATGCACCTCTACTTATGATGGGGCTACTTCCTGGTAAACCCATTGTAATGTGCAAATTACGGGTTTATCAGGAGGTGACCCCATCGGTAATGGAGAAGTGCTGGGAGGTAAATATTAGAAATGGAAGTATCTAAATGAGTAAGAAACAGCATGGGAGCATAATTTGGCCAAAATCAAACAGAACTAAAGTAGTCATGTCGGTAAGAATTTGGGACTGCAGGCCAGTTACGATAGCTCTCACCTGTAATCCCAGCATTTTGGGAGGCCGAGGCAGGCGGATCACTTGAGGTCAGGAGTTCAAGACCAGCCTAAACAATATGGCGAAACCTCATCTCTACCAAAAAAATACAAAGATTAGCTGGGCATGGTGTCTCATGCCTGTAGTCCCAGCTACCTATGGGGCTGAGGCAGGAGGATCTCTTGAGCCCAGGAGGTCGATGCTGCATTGAGCCGAGATTGTGCCACTGCTCTCCAGCGTGGGCAACAGAGTGAGACTGTCTCAGGGGGAAAAAAAAAGAGGAAAACAAAAAAGACGTTGGGAGTGCAGTTTCTCTACCTACAGCATATCTCAAAGGTTTTTTTTAAAAAAGTATTTTCTTAACTTTTTACCTTCATTTTTCAAAACAATTAGGGTACAATTTACATATAGTAAAGTTCACTCTTTATAGTTTTAGTTATGTGAGTTTGTACAAACATATACAGGAGTGAACCACTACCACAATCGAAATATAGTTGCATCACCCCCCTAAAACTCTCCAGGCCCTTTTGTAGTCAACTCCTACCCCCGACCCTCAGATTCTGCTAACCACTGATTTGTTTTCTGCCCCTATAGTTTTGCTTTAGTATGACTGTCATATCAATAGAATCATACAATGAGTAGGCTTATTTTATGCCTTCAGGTTTTAAAAATTATAAACATTTACATTACAGTAAAATTCACTCTGGTATACAGTTCTATAAAGCTCTGATAAATGTGTAGAGTTGTGTAACCACCAATGCAACCAAGGTACAGAACAGTCCTCTTAGCCTCTCCCTACCAAATTTATTCCTGCTACTTTGTAGTCAAAACCAGTCCCCTACACCCAAACCCTGGCAGTCACTGGTTTTTTTCTTCGTTCTCTTTTTTTTTTTTTTTTTTTTGAGACAGAGTCTAGCTCTGTTGTCCAGGCTGGAGTGGTGCAGTGGCGTGATCTCGGTTCACTGCAACCTCCGCCTCCAGGGTTCAAGCGGTTCTCCTGCCTCAGCCTCCCGAGTAGCTGGGATTATGGGCGCCCGCCACCACGCCCAGCTAATTTTTGTATTTTTAGTAGAGATGGGGTTTCACTGTTTTGGCCAGGCTGGTCTCGAACTCCTGACCTCATGATCCTCCTGCCTCAGCCTCCCAAAGTGCTGGGATTACAAGAGTGAGCCACTGCGCCTGGCCTTTTTCTTTGTTCTTATATTTTTGTCTTTTTTTTTTTTTTTTTTTTGAAACAGAGTCTCACTCTTTCACTGAGGCTGGAGTGCAGTGGCGTGATCTTGGCTCACTGCAACCTCCACCTCCTGGGTTCAAGCGATTCTCCTGCCTTAGCCTCCCGAGTAACAGGGACTACAGGTGCCCACCACCATGCTGGGCTAATTTTTGTATTTTTAGTAGAGGCGGGGGTTTCTCCACACTGGCCAGGCTGGTCTTGAACTTCTGACCTCAAAAGATCCACCCACCTCGGCCTCCCAAAGTGCTGGGATTATAGGCATGAACCACCGTGTCCGGCCATATATTTTCGTCTTTTGAAGACTGTTATATACATGAAATTATATGGTATGTAGCATTTTGAGAGCGACTTCTTTTGCTATGAGTAATACATTTGAGATTCATCCATATTTCTCAGTATATTAATAGTTCTTATTTCTGAGTCACTCCATTGTGTGGATTTACTACTGTTTGTTCCCCAGTTGAAGGATGTTTAGGATCTTTGCAGTTTTGGACAATTACAAGTAAAGCTGCTATAAACATTTGTATGCAACATTTTGTGTTTTCATTTATCTATAGTAAATACCTAGAGTTGGATTGCTGGGATATATGGTAAGCATATGTTTGACATTTTAAGAAACTTCTAAACTGTTTTTCAAAGTGGCTCTACCATTTCACATTCCCATCAGTATGAAAGTTTCATTTCCACATCCTCTCTAGTACTTGGGGGTGTCAGTTTAGTTTTTTAATTTTTAAATTTTTTAATTTTTTTAATACATTTAAATAGAGATGGGGTCTCACTGTGTTGACCAGGATGGTCTTGAACTGCTGGCCTCAAGTAATCCTCCCATCTCGGTCTCCCAAAGTGCTAGGATTACAGGTGTGAGCCACCATGCCCAGCCAGGTTTTTTGACATTAAGTATGTGGTGGTATCTCATCGTTTTTATTTGCATCCTCTAATGATTTGAGCATATTTTATATGCTTATTTGCTATCTACATATCTTCTTTGGCAAGGTGTTCACATCTCTTGCATATTTTGGATTGTTTTATTATTTTTGAATTTTGAGGATTATATGCTGGATACAGGGGTGTTTTTTTTTTTTTTTTTTTTTGAAACAGAGTCCTCACCCAGGTTGGAGTGTAGTGGTGCAATCTCGGCTCACTGCAACCTCTGCCTCCTGGGTTCAAGTAATTCTCATGCCTCAGCCTCCTGAGTAGCTGGAATTACAGGCGCAGGCCACCATGCTTGGCTAACTTTTATATTTTTACCAGAGACAAGGTTTCACCATGTTGGCAAGGCTGGTCTTGAACTCTGGACCTCAAGTGATACACCCGTCTTAGCCTCCCAAAGTTCTGGGATTACAGGCATGAGCCATTGTGCCTGGCCAGTATCTTGTCTTCTCATTCTGTAAACGGTGTCTTTTTTTCATTATGGGAAAGCTTTATTGACACATTTGTTTTTATTTTTAAAAATTATGGTAAAATACACAGAACATAAACGTTACCATCTGATATGGTTTGGCTGTGTCCACACCTAAATCTCGAATTGTAGTTCCCATAATCCCCACACATATGTACCACATTTTCTTTATCCAGTCTTTCGTTGATAGACATTTAGGTCGATTCCATGTCTTTGGTATTGTGAATAGTGCTGCAGTGAACATATGTGTGCATGTGTCTTTATGGCAGAATGATTTATATTATGCATAACCAAAACTGTACTTATTAAACAATAACCTCCCAACCCCTTCTGCCCACAACCTCTGGCGACTGCCATGCTACTTTCTGTCTCTGAATTTGAATACCCTGATAGTCATATAATATTTATCTTTTTGTGACTGGCTTATTTCACTTTGCATAATGTATTCAAGCTTAATCTGTGTTGTAGCCTGCGTCAGAATTTCTTTTCTTTTTAATGCTGAGTATTATTCTATTGTGTGTATATACCACATTTTATTTATCCATTCATCCACTGATGGACATGTGCATTGTTCCCACCTTTTGGCTATTGTGAAAAATGCTGTTATGAATATGGGTATGGAGATCTCTCCCCTTATTTTGAGACAGGATCTCACTGTCACCCAGGCTGGGGTGCAGTGGTGTGCTCATAGGTCACTGTAGCTTCGACCTCCTGGGCTCAAGCGAACCTCCCACCTCCGCCTCTTGAGTAGCTGGGACCACAGGCATGTGCCACCATGGCTGTTAAATTTATTAATTTGTTTTTCTATGGATCATGCTTTTTGTGTTACATCAGAGGAGTCTTTGCTTAACATGAGATGACAAAGGTTTTCTCCCATGTTTCCTCCTAAAAGTTTTATAGTTTTAGGTTTTACATTTAGGTCTATGATCCATTTTGAGTCAATTTTTGTATATGGTACAAGGTATGAATCTATGCTTTTTAAAAAAATATGGTTACCCAATTTTTCTAGCAGTATGTGCTAAAACTTTGCTAAAGTCACTTAGTTCTAGTAGCTTTTTTTGCAGATTTAACCAGACTTTCTACATAGACAATCATATCTTCTGTGAATAAACATGGTTTTATTTCTTCATGTCTAATATATATGTCTGCATTTTTTTTTTTGTCTTAT